TTCACTACTATCTCTTGGTAAGGGTTCAAATTTGAGATGAAATTCCTTAAAGTGGTTAAAGCATTCATTGTCCCCTCTGCCTGATGCTTTTAACTAGTTTATTTTACAGAAGGAGTACTCTCTTCAAGTGGCTGTAGATTGAGACACTCTTACAGGCTTAGTTGTTGAGTCAACCACATTTAAAAAATGCACCTGCCCTTTGGTTTATGGTGCGTAATGCATTCCTCTCATAAACTGTAAATTGACAAAATTCCTTTGCCATTTTAAAATTGCTTAAAGTATTTATTTTTCTATATTCCTTGTAAGGAACTCCCCTGAGCACTCTTAACTTAATTGCTCTCTGAAAAATATTTTAAAGAAATTCCAGAAGTGGTAAAGCTCAGAGGAGCCCCACAAATACAAAGTGCTGAAGTAAAATATGATGCTAAATGGTGATAAGAGACTTAAAACTAGATTTCATTGTGATAAGAATGTGATAAAGTTTGATTGTAATTCTTATACCTCCTTTCAGAAAATCATGTTATAGAAAAATGTTCCTAAGCAGTAAAACAAAGCCATTTTAAAAAATAACTTCTCATGTGCACTCTTTAACAACCTAAGTGTTATGAAGTCTCTCAATTGAGATCTTTAACCGTAAATAGTTTTTGCCTTTTGTATTATGTCCAGATCCTATTTAATGCAATTAGAATACAAATTCCTATGTACTGAGGACCTTGATTACATAGATGAGATATTTCTTAGTTCCAGTTGGTGTTTCTCATCTCTTGTCTTCTCTGACCCTATTTATACATTCTCTGTTTTTATCAGATGATTCTTCCCCAGAACGGACTGGGAGAGCGAGGTCCGGGTTTCCTTCTATTTATTTGCATCGATGTCGCTCCGAGTCTTCAGCACTGGGCCGCGTATGACAGCATCTTAGTGGGTGCGGAGCGGGACAGCGCGCCGGGGGCGTGGCAGGGGCGTGGCCTGTCCGCGGGGCGGGGAGTGCGGGGCGGGGCTTCCGCGGAGCGCAGCGAGCGGGCACATCCCAGGTTAGCTGCTGCGAGCCGAGCCGGGCGGCGGAGGCGGCGGCGGCGGCGGCAGTGGCGGCAGTGGCGGCAGTGGCGGCAGCGGCAGCAGTTGCAGCAGTGGTGGCCAGAGCGGATGCTTGCGGGCTCCCTGCGGCTCCACTAGTTTTCTTCGCCCCGCCCAGCCGCCCACTCTTCTCGGCTAGGGAAGAAGACCAGAGGGTGCTCAGCTGGAAAACTCTGGTGTCTCAGCTTAGGGCCTCCTCCGGGAAGAGCTAACTGCTCCCAGGTGAAGCCGGTGCCCGCGGGCGGTCCGTACACCCCGCAGCCGGCTCGCACCGCTCGAGAGCCTCGGCCGCTGTGTCTTCCACGTCTGCAGCTCAGCCAGGGCGCGCAGGGCGAGTGGGGTCCACTGGCGGGTAAAGGGGACCAGGACGGCGAGGATGGACGCACAGACCTGGCCCGTGGGCTTTCGCTGCCTCCTCCTTCTGGCCCTGGTTGGGTCCGCCCGCAGCGAGGGCGTGCAGACCTGCGAAGAAGTTCGGAAACTTTTCCAGTGGCGGCTGCTGGGAGCTGTCAGGGGGCTGCCGGATTCGCCGCGGGCAGGTAAGGGGCAATGAGGGGGTCTCTGGACTGGCGTAATCATTCTGAAAAATGTTGTGTGTTCCAGGACCTGATCTTCAGGTTTGCATATCCAAAAAGCCTACATGTTGCACCAGGAAGATGGAGGAGAGATATCAGATTGCGGCTCGCCAGGATATGCAGCAGTTTCTTCAAACGTCCAGCTCTACATTAAAGTTTCTAATATCTCGAAATGCGGCTGCTTTTCAAGGTAAGTGGATCTTGAATTCTGCAACTAAGGACCTTCTCATGTTTTACCTCTGCTTGTGTTACAGAAACCCTTGAAACTCTCATCAAACAAGCAGAAAATTACACCAGTATACTTTTTTGCAGTACCTACAGGAACATGGCCTTGGAGGCTGCTGCTTCGGTTCAGGAGTTCTTCACTGATGTGGGGCTGTATTTATTTGGTGCGGATGTTAATCCTGAAGAATTTGTAAACAGATTTTTTGACAGTCTTTTTCCTCTGGTCTACAACCACCTCATTAACCCTGGTGTGACTGACAGTTCCCTGGAATACTCAGAATGCATCCGGATGGCTCGCCGGGATGTGAGTCCATTTGGTAATATTCCCCAAAGAGTAATGGGACAGATGGGGAGGTCCCTGCTGCCCAGCCGCACTTTTCTGCAGGCACTCAATCTGGGCATTGAAGTCATCAACACCACAGACTATCTGCACTTCTCCAAAGAGTGCAGCAGAGCCCTCCTGAAGATGCAATACTGCCCGCACTGCCAAGGCCTGGCGCTCACTAAGCCTTGTATGGGATACTGCCTCAATGTCATGCGAGGCTGCCTGGCGCACATGGCGGAGCTTAATCCACACTGGCATGCATATATCCGGTCGTTGGAAGAACTCTCGGATGCAATGCATGGAACATACGACATTGGACACGTGCTGCTGAACTTTCACTTGCTTGTTAATGATGCTGTGTTACAGGCTCACCTCAATGGACAAAAATTATTGGAACAGGTAAGTAGGAGCTCCACATTTTCAGTCTGACTCTAACTACCTTTTAATGTTTTCTATTTAAAAGGTAAATAGGATTTGTGGCCGCCCTGTAAGAACACCCACACAAAGCCCCCGTTGTTCTTTTGATCAGAGCAAAGAGAAGCATGGAATGAAGACCACCACAAGGAACAGTGAAGAGACGCTTGCCAACAGAAGAAAGTAAGACATTTGTTTTACAACCAGAAAGAGAAGTTTTAATTGTTTTCTTTCTTCTTTCATTTAGAGAATTTATCAACAGCCTTCGACTGTACAGGTCATTCTATGGAGGTCTAGCTGATCAGCTTTGTGCTAATGAATTAGCTGCTGCAGATGGACTTCCCTGCTGGAATGGAGAAGATATAGTAAAAAGGTATTTTATGTGGTCTGTGAAAACCTACTAGTAAACAATGTTTCTGACTCCCCTGTGCTTGTAGTTGGCAGGTTTCGAGCTGGGGAGATGATGGATCAAAAGTGAGAAAGAAGAAGTGAGAGAAGAAATCATTCTTTGTGACTGGTAATTTTATGATCTCTCATTGATGTTTTCTAGCCTGGCAGGTATTAACAGCTGATGCCCTAGTGCTTTTGTGTGCTTAAGACAATGTCTCTCCCCTCTATTTCTCCATGTGATGGTAATGTTTTGGCCTCTTTCTGCTGAGATCTTTTGGTGGGTTCCTTTTCTCCCATATCATCTATTCTAGCCCATAGAAACCTTCCCTCTCTTTTCTACTTTTGGTGGAAGTACAGCCTACACCTAATGCAGCTGCCTCTCTTTACTCTGCCACTAGACAGCCAACTTCTGCTACAAGAATGGGCTGCCTTCCATTTGCGTAGGCATAGGCCAACTACCAGCCCTTTTAGTCCTTCCAGCTCCAAGGATCCTTCAACACTTCTCTCACCTAGGACCAATGAATGAGGGAATGCCGTAGCAGTTCAATCAGCTTTCTTCAAACAAGTTCCCTGCTTTGTTCTCTTCAACTTCAATCCTTTTATTCAATTAAGGTGGATGTCAAACTGTGGGACTGAAAACAAGGTTTCAGTCATCTGCTTTTCATGTCTAGCACCTCACTGAAAGTGAGGGGTGTATGCCATCTATTGTCCCTTGTTCTTGGCTGAAATGGAAACAGAAAGAGTACTATTTTAGCACCCTTTTCCATGTACTTGGAAGTGGTGCAGAGAAGACAGAAAACTAGTTTCCAAATTCAAGATACTGCAATAGACCTTGAATGGAACGCAAAGTTATATGAGATATTTTCCCAATCTTTCAGGGACTTGGAATCTCAAACTGGTAGAAAACATGTTCACAAAACACATTCACAGCAAAACAGGTTTTGAAATAAAAGAAGTGTACAATCCCACAGACTTTCAAATAGGGGAAAATTCTTTTTTGATTGAGAGGATTCAACAGTATTTAATGAAAGAGGTAATATGTGATATGAGTTTTCATTCAATTAAAATAAATTCTTTAAAATATGGATGAGATGAGATAATGACTGAGAATGCTTTAAAATAATTCAGTGAGTGGGAGAAAGAGGGTCATATTATATTTGAAGTGAAGTTTTCTGAGTGAGTAATCATTGAAGCTGTTTGATGGGAACGGAGTGTTATACTATATTTTCTGTATATTTGTATTCACTTAAAATTCTGTAATACATAAATACAAAAATATAGTAACACAATAAAAATAACTTTGTCACTGTCTACTCTTTCACAAACACTGTTCTAGATGCTAGGGACACAGTGATGGACAAAATAGACATAAGTCCATCTCTCATGTAGACTAGGATATAGAAGAGAAGAACACAGAACAAATATTTACAAGTGGGAATAGTTTACAAAATCTTTCAAGTTGGATGGAATTTTAATCAGCAGACTTGGAAGCAAGAAAGCGAGTGGGAGCAAATGCATTCTTGAGTGAAATGCTCTGAGTTGAGTGGCCTCTACACTGCATTACTTTCATTTGTGTACAAACTTTCAGATTATGTTTTCTCCTTCTCACTATTCTCTTTCATTTCAGCTTCATGGGCATGTCGTGACTATTTAGTATTAGAAGCCTTCTCTCATTCATTATAATGCAACCATTCATTCATAAAGCCAATAAGGCTCAGTGGTTAGGAACAGGTTCAGGAGCCATGCTACTAAGGTTGTCAATAAAGATTAACCACTTACCAGTGATGTGAATTAAGACATATTCATTAATCTCTAAGTGCATCACTTTTCTTAACTTTAAAATGTGGGTAAGGCCGGGCGCGGTGGCTCATGCCTGTAATCCCAGCGCTTCGGGAGGCTGAGGTGGGCAGAACACGAGGTCAGGAGTTCGAGACCAGCCTGACCAACATGGTGAAACCCTGTCTCTACTAAAAATACAAAATTAACTGTGTGTGGTGGCACATGCCTGTAATCTCAGCTACTTATGTGGCTGAGGCAGGAAAATTGCTTGAACCCGGGAGGTGGAGGTTGCAGTGAGCCGAGACTGCACCACTGCACTCCAGCCTGGGTGACAGAGAGAGACTTTATCTCAAAAAAGAAAAAAGTAGGTGAAAGTAATACCTACCTAATATTTGAAAATTAAATGAGTTATTCACATGAACAGTTTAGAATCCTAGATATAACATAGTCAATAACTGTTAAATCATGTTATTGTTAAATAAAATATGCTCATTTACTTCAATGGAAATGAAACTATTGTATTGACATTTTCTCTTCATTGGATGGGTTCTGTCTTGGATTAGAAGACTTCCATTTGTAAGACAAAGGCATATGCATTCTTGAGTGAAATGCTCTGAGTTTAGTGGCCTCTAGTGAAGTTTCTTTTATGAGTTAATAAAAATTAGTATTAGGGATTTGGGTTTGGGAATAGGAGATATTCCCATATCAATACTTTAAATGGTTATTTTGTTGGATCTGAAAACTGAGAAATTATGTCTTAATGGGCAGTTCATCAGATACTCCAAACTGGAGAGTGATAGTCACTTGAACCCATGCACTATATCAGTGTTTTCAAGGGAGAACTGAAAGTTAAGATACAAAGATAAAGCACTATAGAGATAAAAGTAAAATGCTTATTTCTAACCAGTGGTTTGGGAATGTTCACTCACTGGTTAGTCTTAGAGCTGATCTTAATGAACTATCAGTTGATTGGAAATAAATTTCTGAAGCCAGGCTAAATTTCAGTGTATCACACAACAGATTGTTTTGGGTGACACGGCAATTTCAACGCTGCTACAATTCTAGTCATCTCCCTTTATCCACTGAGTTCCCAAAGGAAATAGGTATTTTAAACAGAATCCCTAGGAAAAAATGAGGTTAAACATCCGCTTTTCCCATGTGTCTACTCAGTTTCTTGCCATGCTGACACAGTATGAGGATACTATTTTTAACTTGTTACACGCGTCCAGAGGTTGAATAGAGGAAGATAAAAAGATAAAAGATAGCAAGATAAAAGTTCACTGAAGTGGAAACCTAAAGGACCTTTTCCCATCTGTTTGGCACAGAAGTTGTTATCTCTTTGGGAGTACAGATTTCATCACAGTTCTATAGACTTGTGACTTCCAGATTGTGTAATTGCAAAACAGCAGCAGTCTTCAAGGCTCCAGGATGCCTGTTCTTACTTTAGCCAGAGCAGTTTCTTATTCATCCTTCGTTTTCATATTGAGGTTACACCTGAAAAGCTATTCCCTTTTCAGTTAAATGGATGTAAGTTTGCTAAACTACAAAAATGGAAAATATTGTTTATTAGTCTAGTTCCAGTGTTTCCATATCATAGCATATAAATTCACTGTTGAATGATTTATTATATATTAAAGTAAAATGCTAGAAGGGAGATTGGAAAAGAACAGGCACCTATTCATAATATATTTTTCTTCAAATAGACTACAGTGTAGTCTAATTGAATTTATAAGAATAGCTCATCAGATAGCACATTTTATTGTCCAACCATCCAAATCCTTCTTTTCTGATGTATTTTTCAACCCAAACAAAGGAAATTTGTTGGATATTATTGAAAAAACTTCTACAAAATTTGATTTGAAATTATTTTTACATTAATGCCACATTTTGGCTTACATGATTAATATTTTTTGTGTGGCTGCAATTATGTATAAAACTGATTAAAGATCAAACTCTGAAAGTAGATTGTCTAAACACACACACAAAAATAATTCGCATGCATTACTTCTTCAGGAAAATAAAGAAATAAAAATATTTTCTTATTTCAGAGTAGTCATGAAGAAATGAAATATTCAGAAAAATGAAAAGTATAATTATATGTGTGAAATATTGTTCATTTTTGGATTATTCTAGACAGAATCTAGACCTTTTTAGTTATATTAGATCATTAAACCAACAACAGTTTAGAATAAATACGGTTAAATTATTTGGTACCAAATAAAAATATCATGTTTATAACAAGCAATGTATATTTAAATATAACAAGTATTGCTATTTACTAAAACATGTGTGGTACATTGGTTTGGAATTGAGTCA